CTTATTTTCCAGGTTGCTATGGCCACAGGCAAAGAGGAGAGGTCGGTCAACACAGGTCCCTGTCTGGAAAGTGGCTGAGAACTGTGCAACAGCAGACCAATGGTTGGGCTTATCCCTCTCTCTAATTTATGGTTGAAGCCATGGTTCAGAGAGGTTACTTAGTCACACAGTAAGTTGCCATCATGCTCTATAGCAGTGGTTCTCACCTCGGGACGATGGGGCCTTCCAGGGGACATTTGGCAATATTTTGAGACACAACTGGAGGTGGGGGGGGGCGGTTCTTGTAACTGGCATCTAATGGGTAGAGGCTAGGATATTGCTAAACATTCTACAATCCACAGCTCAGAAACAGAATTATTCCGCCCCAAATGTCAATAGCATACTATTCAGAAACCTTACTCTATAGGGCAGATTTGGGGCCAGGGGAAACAGGGGCTCCTGCTCCGACTTGGATCCATGCAAACCGAGGAATTTGGATTGATTTATCTTGTCTCTCTCAGCCTGGACTTTTTCATGTGTAAAATGGACATCCAATCCATCTGAAAGGATCTCACTGGCTTATGACATTCGCATTTGAGCAGTCATGGTTAAAAACTTCCAGCCAGGGTGATACTTCATCACGTGTGTGTCTTGAGCGCCAGAGACGTTCCAGAGCAGCTGGTTTTAGGCATACAGGAGGGGAAACCCTGACACCCTTGGAAAACTCATTCTCGGCTGCCAGTCTGCCTGTCTTGAAGGTGGTCTGAGCTTTCTCACTCCAAGCCAGTCGTGTGGGAAGGGACACTCTCTGAGCCTCAGTTTCCTCAGCTGTCAACCTCTCAGGGCTTGTTCTAGTGGCTCCGAAAGCCAGTGGGAGCGAGCGCGCTTTGCAAAGCCTTGGGCGCCGGGCCTTGGCGCGCCTTTGCCGGATCCTTCCGGCCACGGGCGGGGCGAGCCCAGAGGAGAAGAGCCGAGGGGCGGTGCCCGGGCCAGGGGGCGGAGGCAGGCGGCTCTGGCTCCCTCTCGGGACGCTCTTTCCTTCTTCCTCTTGTTCCTCCTCCTGCCTCTCTTCGCTTCGCCTGCAAACGCGGTGGGGGCTGCTCGGCGGTCAGGAGCAGGTGAGAGCTCGGAGCTTGGGGGTGGGGGTCCGGTGCAATCTGAAATTGTTGTGAATATTGCCAGGTTACCCTCCGTCTGCATGCCCACCATCAAGGTATGAGGATGGTAGAAGCTCTCGTCGAACCAGATGGATGAAGACCACTAACGGCTTTTGTTTCCTCTGGTAACAGCAAGAGACAGAGCGACATGAGAGATTGGACCGCGGGCTGCACTGGAGAATTTACTGGTAGGATAATTCATCCCTAAAGAGATTGAAGTGAGCTTCAGAATGGCAAAAGAGGAGCCCCAGAGTATCTCAAGGGACTTGCAGGAACTGCAGAAGAAGCTGTCTCTGCTGATAGACTCCTTCCAGAATAACTCAAAGGTCAGTTTCCAATCACTATGTATAATGGAAAACTTATCCCTGGCTCTTTGTCCTTTGCCTACAGGTGGTGGCCTTTATGAAGTCTCCAGTGGGTCAGTACTTGGACAGCCATCCGTTTCTGGCCTTCACCTTGCTGGTGTTCATTGTCATGTCGGCCGTTCCTGTTGGATTCTTCCTGCTCATCGTGGTGCTTACCACCCTGGCTGCTCTGCTGGGGGTCATAATATTGGAAGGTAGCCTGTTCCGTCATTCACCCCTTTAGAAAGAACCCTTCTCCTAACCACGTTCTCCTCCTAGGATTGGTCATCTCTGTGGGTGGCTTCTCACTGCTCTGCATCCTCTGTGGTTTGGGCTTCGTATCACTCGCCATGTCGGGGATGATGATAGCATCTTATGTAGTGGTCTCCAGCCTCATCAGCTGCTGGTTTTCTCCCAGGTAAATACATGTCCATGAAATAATTTATTTTTTTTACAGATCTCTTTCATATCTGCCTTAACAGTTGTCAGCCGGCTTCTCGTTTGTGTGGCTGCATTCATTCTGTTGTGCTATGTTGTCCTGTTTGGAGTATTTGAAGAAGACCTAGCATCACTAACATGCGGTTGGGAGAGGGAGGCAAAGCTTTTTTAAACGATTGTGGATATTCTATGATAGTCCACCAAAACTCCGTAAGTGATAGTTTCTTAAAGGTTAGCTGAAATGTGAAATTTTTCTACTCTATTTTATTGAAATCTTCAGGTCTGTGTCACACTTTAAATTGATCTTTATCATGCATGATTTTCTAACTTTACCCATTGGTCAATGGGAGAATATCAATTCATTGAGTCATGCAGATCTTCCAAATATATTTTGAAAAATTGCACTGTTCCCTTGTGAGAGAATGTGAGTGAAAAAGGCATATAATAGGTCATGTTATTGTGAACATGGTTTTCATCTGAGAACCCTTGCATTAGCGAATTCTTTTTTTTTTTTTTTTTTTTGAGACGAGTCTCACTCTCACCCAGGCTGGAGTGCAGTGGCTTGATCTTGGTTCACACAACCTCTCCCTTCTGGGTTCAAGCAGTTCTTCTGTCTCAGCCTCCCGAGTAGCTGGGATTATAGGTGTGCACCACCATGCATGGCTAATTTTTGTGTTTTTAGTAGAGGTGGGGTTTCACCATGTTGGCCAGGCTGGTCTTGAACTCCTGAGCTCAAGTGATCCACCCACCTCAGCCTCCCAAGATGCTGGGATTATAGGTGTAAGCCACTGTACCCAGCCTGCATTAGTGAATTCTTTATAACTCAAAAAAAGATAACTCCCTCATTAAATGATCGAAAGCATGGAATGGGGGGAAGAGGAGCTATATAATTTATTTCATGATTTAATGGAATTTTGGCCCTAAAACATAAAAGATAATACAGCTTAAATTTTTAAAAAAGAAAAGAAAAAGGAAACAAAACTGTAAGTTTCCCTTACATATGAAACCCAACTAAACAATATTTAGATCAAATACACTGACCTGCCTCCTATGTAGATCAGCTAGCCTCTGAGGGGCAAAACCACACTGCTTGGTTATGGAGACTGCAAGACCTTCCAGGGCCTGCAGCTCAGGAGAAGTAGGGGCCCTGGGCAGCTGTGTTTATTTGCAGAGCCACCAAACTCACTACCCCATATCATAATCTTCCAAACCAGCCTGAGCATAACTAGCTTCCTTACATCTTTACTAAGAAAAGGAAAGGCTTCTTTCTTAGTTTTTTGTTATCAGGGAGGAATGGTTTAGGTGGCAAATAATGAAAAAAACCAAAGTAGATACTAGTTTAAACACACAGGGAACTTTTTTTTATTGCTTAATGAAAAACTGGAGACAGCCCAGGGCTGGTGCAGCCAGTGTGGTATCAACATACCAGGCACCTTTTGCCTTCCTGTGTTGCTATCCTTAGCCCATTGGTTTCCTACCTTATGGCCACAAGATAGCTGCTGCAGCTCCAGATCTACCAGCTACCTTCAAGGCAGCAGAAAAGGAGAAAAAAATGGAGTCTGACCCTTTTAAAAATGTGAATAAAATATTTCCCAGGACCTCTCACCACTATACTTCAAAAGACTTCATTGACTAGAACTTTGTCAGATGGCCGCTGGTTGCTGTTCTCCTGATTGTAGGTCTCACGAGATCTGATGGTTTTATAAAGGGCATTTCCCCTGCACATGCTCTCTTGCCTGCCGCCATGTAAGAAGTGCCTCTGATCTTCCTTTGCCTTCCACCATGATTGTGAGGCCTCCCCAGCCATGTGGAATTGTGAGTCCATGAAACCTCTTTTTCTTTATAAA